GTCATCCAGGCTGGTCTTAAACTCCTGAGCTCAAGCAGTATCCTCCCGCCTCAGCCTCCCAAAGTGCTGAGATGATCGGCGTGAGCCACTGTGCCTGGCCGTGCTCAGTAGAATTTCTAATGGTCAACTTCCAAGTTTCTGGAGTAAATATTTGAACTTGGTTTTTATTGCTTCGCTGGAATACTGGGCTCCACTTGCTCATGTTTTCTTTAGACTCCTTCGGCCTGTCCCCACGGGAGGCTTCTGTGGTTCTGACTTCTGTGCTGACGTTGGTGGCATTGAGGTTGTGAGGGTCTGCTACACTATGTTCTGGAACCACGTAAATAACATGCGAGTCTCATGTTCCCAGCTGCCCCCCGGGAAGACATTTCAGCCGTGTGCTTTAAGCCAGGCACAGCAGCTTGGGCTATAGTCCCAGCTATCTTGGAGGCTGAGGTGGGAGGATTGCTTGAGTCTACGAGTTCAAAGCCAGCCTGGCCAATATGGTGAGACTCCACCTCTACAAATTTTTTTTTGTTGAGACGGGGTTTCACTCTTGTCGCGCAGGCTGGAGTGCAATGGTGTGATCTCGGCTCACCGAAACCTCTGCCTCCCAGGTTCAAGCGATTCTCCTGCCTCAGCCTCCTGAGTAGCTGGGATTACAGGCATGCGCCACCACGCCCGGCTAATTTTGTATTTTTAGTAGAGACGGGGTTTCTCCATGTCGGTCTGGCTGGTCTTGAACTCCCGACCTCAGGTGATCCGCCCGCCTTGGCCTCCCAAAATGTTGGGATTACAGGCGTGCGCCACCGCGCCCAGCTACAAAAAGTTTTGAAATTAAAAAATTAATTTAAAGTAGGCCAGGTGCAGTGGATCACTTGAGGTCAGGAGTTCGAGACTGGCCAACATGGTGAAACCCCATCTCTACTAAAAATACAAAAATTAGCTGGGTGTGATGGCGCACGCCTGTAATCCCAGCTACTTGGGGGGCTGAGGCAGGAGGTTTGCTTGAACTCGGGAGATAGAGGCTGCGGTGAGCCAAGATCGCACCACTATACTCCAGCTTGGGCAGCAGAGAGACTGTCTCAAAAAAAAAAAATCTTCCTGTGGATTTTGCAGGGTGGCCCATCAACTGGGCATGTCCCCATCCCCCGGCCCTGCTCAGCCACATCACCGCAGGCACACCGCCACCACACCACCGCTGGCACACTGCTGGCACACCTCCGCCACACCGCGGGCACACTGCTGGCTGGGTGGGGCCGTGTTGGCTGAGGAAGGGCTCTCCTGTGTCCACCGTCAGGCTGTGGTTGTCGGCCCAGCCCAGTCCTGCCTCAGCCCGGCACCCTGAATGCTGGGAGCTCCACACCCGCCTGCCCCGGGGAGTTCCAGCCTGTCGAGTGTCCACCCCACCATGGTCATTGTGCGCATTTCATGAGCCGTGTGAGGGAGCCTCCAGTACCCAGGGAGCTGTGTGTCACGCAGCCCAGGCCCATCCAGCGCCCATTGGTCAGGGCAAGGCGGGGCCCGGCACAGGGCCTGAGATGGCGCCATGGCCTGTACCCAGCTGGGCACCCCAGAGCCTTGGCGGGCGCCAGTGCGTGGTGGGTTTCGGAGGCAGGTCTCTTCCCTTCCCCTGGTCACAGCTGTGCTCTCTGTTCCCTTCAGGGCTGGGTTACGACCCCTACAACCCTGAGCTGCCCAAGCCCCCCGCGCAGAGGGAGAATGGCACCCTGGGCCTGGGGGAGGAGCCGCGCCCGGATGTGCTGGAGTTGGAGCTGGTCAACCAGGCCATCGAGGCCGTGCGCAGTGAGGTGGAGCTGGAGCAGCGGCGCTACCGGGAGCTGCTGGAGACGACCCGTGAGCACCGCTCCGCCGAGGCCCCCGCCCTGGCGCCCCGCGGCCCCAACGCCAGCCCCACTGTGGGCCCGGACGAGGATGCCTTCCCACTGGCCTTCGACTACAGCCCCGGCAGCCACGGCCTATTAAGCCCTGATGCCGGCTACCAGCCCACCCCACTGGCCGCCCCTGCCGAGCCGGGCAGCAAGTACTCGCTGGCGTCCCTGGACAGGGGTCAGGGCAGAGGTGGAGGGGGTGGCGGTGCCCTGGAATACGTCCCCAAGGCTGTGAGCCAGCCCCGGCGGCACAGCCGCCCCGTTCCCAGTGGCAAGTACGTGGTGGACAACTCCAGGCCACCCACAGACCTGGAGTATGACCCTCTCTCCAACTACTCGGCCCGGCACCTCAGCAGGGCCAGCTCCCGGGATGAGCGGGCCGCCAAGCGGCCCCGGGGCTCCCGCGGCAGTGAGCCCTACACACCTGCTCCCAAGAAGCTCTGTGACCCCTTTGGCAGTTGCGATGCAAGGTTCTCAGACTCAGAAGATGAGGCCGCCACGGTCCCAGGTAACGAGCCCACCACGGCCAGCACCCCCAAAGCCAGGGCCGACCCTGAGATCAAGGCCACCGGGCAGCCACCCTCCAAAGAGGGCCTGGAGGCCGAGGGGGGCGGCCTGCGGGAGACCAAGGAGACGGCCGTGCAGTGCGACGTGGGGGACCTCCAGCCGCCCCCAGCCAAGCCCGCCTCCCCAGCCCAGGTCCAGTCCTCACAGGATGGGGGCTGCCCCAAGGAGGGAAAACCCAAGAAGAAAAAAACCGGGGCCCCACCTGCCCCCAGCTGCAAAGACGGGGCCCAGGGGAAGGACAAGACCAAGGACAAGGGCCGAGGGCGGCCTGTGGAGAAGCCCCGTGCGGACAAGAAGGGCCCGCAGGCCAGCAGCCCCCGGCGCAAGGCAGAGCGGCCGGAAGGGACCAAGAAGAAGCCATCTTCGGCCACTCCTGTGGCCACCTCAGGGAAAGGGAGGCCTGACCGGCCAGCGCGGCGGCCGAGCCCCACAAGCGGGGACTCCCGACCGGCGGCCGGCAGAGGCCCACCCCGCCCCCTCCAGCTGCCCGACAGGAAGAGCACCAAGGCCCCGTCGGGGAAGCTAGTGGAGCGGAAAGCCCGCTCACTAGACGAGGGCGCCTCCCAGGACGCCCCCAAGCTGAAGAAGCGGGCCCTGAGCCACGCCGACCTCTTTGGGGACGAGAGTGAGGACGAGGCCGCAGGGCCAGGGGTGCCGAGCGTGTGGCCCTCTGCCCTCCCCAGCCTCAGCTCGGACTCAGACTCCGACTCAGACTCCAGCCTGGGCTTCCCGGAGGCGCAGGGGCCGCCCAAGCGGCTCAAGGCCTCCCCGCCCCCCTCCCCCGCCCCATCCTCCTCCTCCTCCTCCTCCTCCTCCACCTCCAGCGCGGGGGCGGATGTGGACTACTCGGCCCTGGAGAAGGAGGTGGACTTTGACTCCGACCCCATGGAGGAGTGCCTGCGGATCTTCAACGAGTCCACCAGCGTCAAGACGGAGGACAGAGGCCGGCTGGCCCGGCAGGTGAGGCGCGCGGGTGCTGGGGCTGGGCTCGGGACCTGTGCTGACGGACGGACATGTGTCTTAGCCCCCCAAGGAAGAGAAGAGTGAGGAGAAGGGGCTTTCGGGTCTGACCACTCTGTTCCCCGGGCAGAAGAGGAGGATCTCCCACCTTTCCAAGCAAGGCCAGGAGGTAAGGTCCGCAGAGGCCAGGCCAGCAGGAGCGCTGCCAGGCCTTAGCATTTGTGGTGACGCAGGTGGAGCCCCCGAGGAGGGGTCCCGCGGTGCCCCCGGCCCGGCCCCCGACGGCGCAGGAGGTGTGCTACCTGCGGGCCCAGCAGGCGCAGAGGGCATCGGCGAGCTTGCTGCAGGCCCCCGCCAGGCTGGCAGAGAAGTCGCCCTCCGTCCACATTTCCGCCCCTGGCGAGAAGAGGAGGATCGCCCACATCCCCAACCCCCGCCTGGCTGCAGGTGAGTCCTGGCCCAGGGGGCCTGTGCCGGGGGCCCTGTGCCCACACCCCCTGTGCCCCGCCAGCCCCCACAGGTGCCAAGAGGACCCTTGCGGCCAGCGGCAGCCAGTCCTCCAACGGCCCTGAGCCAGGTGGCCAGCAGCTGAAAACACGCACATTGTCGGGGATGGCGTCCAAGACTACCACCACCATCATCCCTAAGCGAATCGCCCACAGTCCATCCTTACAGGTAGCCCCTCCCATCTCGGCCAGGACCACCACCTCACCCATGGCAGCTTTTGCCTTCCCTCTAGAGTTTAAAGAAACCCATTATCCCCAAAGAGTTTGGGGGCAAAGTCCCCACCGTCATCCGCCAGCGCTATCTCAACCTGTTCATCGAGGAGTGTCTCAAGTTCTGTACCTCCAACCAGGAGGCCATAGAGAAGGTGAGGTCCTGGAGTTCCTATCTGGCCGGTCGATGGCCTCAGCTGGGCACCGCCTGTCCCCCAGGCACTGAACGAGGAGAAGGTGGCCTATGACCGCAGCCCCAGCAAGAACATCTACCTGAATGTGGCCGTGAACACCCTCAAGAAGCTCAGGGGCCTGGCCCCCAGCGCTGTGCCCGGCCTCAGCAGTGAGTCCTGGCGGGTGGGCGGGGGAGGCTCAACACCCTCCTCCCCTCCCTCCCTTCCTTCCAGAAACCAGTGGCCGCAGGGTTGTGTCCCACGAGGTGGTGTTGGGGGGCAGGTTGGCCGCCAAGACCAGCTTCTCGCTCAGCCGTCCAAGCAGCCCCCGGGTGGAGGACCTGAAAGGTAAGGCCCTGCCCCTGCTCTGCCACACGGTGAGGCAGGGGCTGACCACTGTGCCTGTCCACAGGGGCTGCCCTGTACAGCCGCCTCAGGGAGTACCTGCTCACCCAGGACCAGCTCAAGGAGAACGGCTACCCCTTCCCGCACCCAGAGCGGCCCGGGGGCGCAATCATCTTCACAGCTGAGGAGAAGAGGCCCAAGGACTGTGAGTCGCTGGCCTGCGACGGCCTAGGTGGGCAGGTGCGGGATGTGGGCAAGGCCGGGGCCTCAGCTTCCACCTGGGTCCCCACCCACAGCTTCCTGCAGGACCTGCTGCCGCTGTGGCACCGAGTACCTCGTGTCCTCTTCAGGCCGCTGCATCCGGGACGAGGAGTGTTATTACCACTGGGGACGGCTGCGCCGGAACCGGGGTAAGGCCTTACCCGGGTCCTTCCCCTTCCCAGGGCCCTGACTGTGTGTCTGTGTCCCCTGCAGTGGCCGGAGGCTGGGAGACCCAGTACATGTGCTGCTCGGCTGCCGCCGGCTCTGTCGGCTGCCAAGTCGCAAAGGTGAGCCCTGGCGTCCCAGTCCCCTCTGCCTGAAGCTGCCCTCACCTGCCTTCTCCACCCCCAGCAACACGTGCAGGATGGCCGGAAGGAGCGCCTTGAGGGCTTCGTGAAGACCTTTGAGAAAGAGCTCTCAGGAGACACCCACCCGGGGATCTACGCCCTGGACTGCGAGATGGTGAGGCTGTTCTCTGCCCAGCGTCGGGTTCAGGACACATCTGAGGTGCATCCCTTGCCCGCAGTCCTACACCACATATGGCCTGGAGCTGACGCGCGTCACGGTGGTCGACACGGACGTGCACGTGGTTTATGACACCTTCGTGAAGCCTGACAACGAGATCGTGGACTACAACACCAGGTGTGGCCAGTGCCCTCCACGAGCTGGGAGCCAGCCCTGGTGCCCCTCCTGCCCGTTCCCCCAGGTTTTCGGGGGTGACGGAGGCTGACCTTGCCGACACAAGTGTCACGCTGCGTGACGTCCAGGCCGTTCTGCTGAGCATGTTCAGCGCTGACACCATCCTCATCGGACACAGCCTGGAGAGCGACCTCCTGGCCCTGAAGGTGCCCTGCCGGCCCGGGTCCCGCGCGGTTCTCCACGTGCGCTGATCTCTGCCGCTGCCCACAGGTCATCCACAGCACCGTGGTGGACACGTCTGTGCTCTTCCCCCACCGCCTGGGCCTCCCCTACAAGCGGTCCCTGCGGAACCTCATGGCCGACTACCTCAGACAGATCATCCAGGACAATGGTGAGTGCCGGTGCCTGCCCTGGGGCCGTCCCTGCGCAGGGGCCGGGTGCTCACCGCATCTGCCCCGCAGTGGATGGGCACAGCTCCAGCGAGGACGCCGGCGCCTGCATGCACCTGGTGATCTGGAAGGTTCGAGAAGACGCCAAGACCAAGCGATGACGCCTGCCCGCCTCCCACCCGCCTCTCCTGCCGTCCCGCTGGTCCTTAGCCCCATGCCTCTTCCAAAACAGTGCAATAAATCTCCGGTAACCCGTCCACCTGGCCGAGGCAGCCCAGAGCAGCGGGATGAGCTGGCGGCCAGAGAACGCCCAGCCCAGCCCACCCCCGCTCACGTCCTGCCGCACCCCTCCGCCGGTCCCCACCCTCTGCCCCCCAGCCCTCTGGCGTCTCTAGAAACTGCTGCTGATGGAGACCAGGACAGAGCCCGCCCCCACCCGGCCCGCAGCCCCTCCTGCCCCTCCTGCCAGGCCCTCCCTCCCGGGTGGTGGCCGGCACCTCTGCTCCTCACGTGGGTCGCGGGGCGGGCTTGTCCCAGGTTTGTTTGAGACAGTCTTTTTTTATTTTGTATTGTTATTTTTATTATTTTTAATTTAAACCTGATGACTTGCACAGCATCTTTCCCACCGGGAAGAGCGGGCCTGCTGCCTTCCCTCCTGCGGGGTGGGGGTGGGACAGACCCCAGTGGGGGCCAGGGCCACACTCAGCGCAGTGTGGGCTGGACCCGCCTCTGTGCTCCAGGGGCTGGCCGGTCTTCGGGGGCGCCGGCTTCCACCACTCGCCGCCCCACCCCTGCACTCCGTGACCTCTGAGAACCCAGCTGGCCCCTCGTTAGCCCCAGGGTCTGCCGTCTAGAGGGAGCCCACCGGCCTCCGGACACTGTCTTCCCGCTAGAGCCCCGTCCTCCTCTGCGGGGCTCTCCGGACCCCCTTCCCCCTCACCTCCAGGCAGGGACAGAATAAATGTTTGTATGGATTTTAGATTTTGTGGTGGTCTTGGTCTTGGTGCCTGG